CCGCCTGGCATCATTTTCTGCAGTTTCTCATTCTAATTAAGGCACTGATGATTTGCTGGTAAGGCACTGCTGAGGGCTTGAAGGGACCCAATCCCGGGTGCCTGGCCCCTCACTGCTTGCAAAGCAGCATCCTGGCCACTGGGGCAGTAGCCTGTTTAGCAGTGCTCACCACAGGCCCAGGTTCAAGCTCCTCCGCGAGCGCCAAGATGAGTTTTGGCACCCCTGATTTATTGATGAGTTAACAGAGCTTCGAGATGTTCATCCAGGGTAACCAACTAGTAGTCCTCGGCAGAGCTGAAGTCAAAGCTACCCTTTGAAAGCCCCGCCACCCTGGCTGCCTCTCCCTTCCTGAAGGCCAATTTCTTTTTTTTTACTAGCCGTCCCTCTGGTCTGTCCCTCTCGCCCTCCAGGAGATCTGGGGCCCCAACCACATCTTGTCGCGCCAGGGCTGGAAGAGAGTTTGGCACAGGGCATGGACTGTGTGAAGGAGCGCTGTGTTGGCCTGGAACCTTCCTGCGTCTGGTACCAGACCTTCAGCTGGGGGAAAGGTGGAAGGTGCCCTCCCTCCCGCAGGGCCTAAGGTCAACAGGAGGCCTCACGGGAGTTCCAGTGACTTCTACAGGTGCCTTGGAGAAGGTGCGTCCACCCTCCTCTTCTTCCACAGACGCTTTTCCTGGACCAGCTCCCTATCCATTGCCACACAAAAGCTACCAAGAGAGCACAAGCACTCCAGACCAGCAGCCCTGCCCGACCCCCGCCTCCCGCAGAAAGCCCACCCGTTCCTAGACACGTCCCACGGAAGCACAGGGCATAGCGCAAGGCCACAGTCCCACTACCCGCAAAGCGGCCGCTTCCACGGAACCGTCCCGAGGCCGGGCCTGGCCACCCTGCGCGCGAGTAAGCCGCGTGCCTGGCGCGCAGCGGCAGCGGCAGCGGAGGAAGCAGCGGCGCGCTCGTCCTCCCGGCCCGGCCCGCTCCTAGCAACGCGGGGCGTCCCCAACGACAAAGACCTGCGCCGGCGCGCGGGACTCTGCGTGAGGCGAGCGCCGGGGCTCCCGGAGCGGGTGAGGCGACCTCCGGGAGTGGGGACACCCAGCCCCGGTCTCCCTTATCGGGGCCCCCTCTGGCCGGCTGGGCCCGGGAGCCCCTCTAGCGTCCTCTGCCCACACCGGCCCGAAGCCCACGGGCGGCCATTGCCTGGGTTGCGTTTTCCGTGGCGGGGAAGCGCCGGTCCGTACCCACGGGAGACCCCACGCCCTCCACGCGAGGACGCCCCGCGCCTCCTCCCCACCACAGTCACTGTCTGCAAACCGTCTGGCCCGGGGCTGGGGATCCGAGTGAGGCGAGGGGAGGGACTGGGAAGAAGAGGGGGAAAGTGGGGCATCCGTAGGGCGTGGAGGAGAGCGGTCCCAAGCCCTGGGGCCCTAGGCTTCTCCGAAAGGCCGTCCGTTCCCATCACCCGAGGGCTGTAATCCCTCCCGCGGGTGCGGAAGCTTCCTCATCTCCCTACCTCCCACTGCACTGCCGGTTTCCCTGGGTTACCAAGGAGAAGCCAGCGCCTCTACACCCCAGGTAGGATGGGGGAGGGACTCCTGGCCTTTGGAGTCTATCTATCGTTTCTGCTGGTCTCCCCCAGGCTTGATTCCCTCCCACCGCAAACAGACCTTGTACGTGTGGAGAGAAATGACTTCCAGCAGCAGGAGATCCAGATCCTTCAAGGACATATGTCCTTCTGTCTCCCTCCACTTGGACAAATCTCAAGAAGGACTCCGATTGGCTTATATCAGATAGCCACCCCCCAACAAGTTGCCCTGACCAATAGACACTCCTTTTGGCCAGAATCTATTATCAGAAGCCAGTGGAGCCGCCCCAAACACCAGCTACCTCGCCTAAAGCAGACCTACCACTGGGCTAGAAATTGGAGACAAAAATGAGGAGGAGACAGCCCCTACACCTCAAGAAGCTCACAGTCTAGTGTGGGTGTGGGGAACGGGTGGGCAGTCAGGTTGTAACACCTCTACCCTCTTCCTTTTGCTCCAGATCCCTACCTGTTTCAAGGACCTGCCAGTCTGAGAAGCTTCTTGTCATAAGGCCATCCAGGGGCCACGCACCCCTACCTTGCCAGCCTCCAGCATGCAGGATACCGTAACGACATCAGCATTGTTGGACCCCAGCCACTCCTCAGTCTCCACCCAGGACAATTCCTCCACTGGAGGACACACTTCAAGCACAAGCCCACAGCTCTCAAAGCCTTCAATCACACCAGTCCCTGCAAAGTCCAGGAACCCACATCCCAGGGCCAATATCCGTCGGATGCGCCGGATCATTGCTGAGGATCCTGAGTGGTCACTGGCCATCGTGCCCCTCCTCACAGAGCTCTGCATTCAGCACATTATCAGGAACTTCCAGAGTGAGTCTGTCCCTGCTTTAGGTGGGCAGGAGGACCCCCTGCGCTCCTTCCTCTGTTCCCAAAGAAAACCCTATCCTGAAGCAGATGCTCCCGGAACACCAGCAGAAGGTCCTGAACCACCTGTCCCCTGACCTACCACTGGCTGTGACCGCCAACCTGATAGACAGTGAGAACTACTGGCTCCGCTGCTGCATGCATCGCTGGCCCGTGTGCCACGTGGCCCACCATGGCGGCAGCTGGAAACGCATGTTCTTCGAGCGGCACCTGGAGAACCTGCTAAAGCACTTTATCCCAGGCACCACAGACCCTGCGGTGATCCTCGACCTGCTGCCGCTCTGCCGGAATTACGTGCGCAGGGTCCACGTCGATCAGTTCCTTCCGCCGGTGCAGCTCCCGGCCCAGCTCCGGCCGGGCGACCAGTCCGACTCAGGCAGCGAGGGAGAGATGGAGGAGCCCACCGTTGACCACTACCAACTGGGCGATCTGGTAGCTGGCCTGAGCCACCTGGAGGAGCTGGACCTGGTGTACGATGTCAAGGACTGCGGCATGAATTTCGAGTGGAATCTCTTCCTCTTCACCTACCGTGACTGCCTCTCCTTGGCAGCCGCCATCAAGGCATGCCACACCCTCAAGGTACTGTCTGCTCCCAGCCTTCCCCCCACCCCGCAGTTGCTGTAGACCCTCTGCCTGCCCACAGATCTTCAAGCTGACCCGAAGCAAGGTGGATGATGACAAGGCACGCATCATAATTCGAAGCCTTCTGGACCACCCAGTCCTCGAGGAGCTGGACTTGTCACAAAACCTCATTGGAGACCGTGGTGCACGAGGTGCTGCCAAGCTGCTGAGCCACAGCCGCCTGCGTGTGCTCAACCTGGCTAACAACCAGGTGCGTGCACCCGGTGCCCAGTCCCTGGCTCACGCTCTGGCACACAACACCAACCTCATTTCCCTCAACCTACGTCTCAACTGCATCGAGGATGAGGGTGGCCAGGCTCTTGCCCATGCCTTGCAGACCAACAAGTGCCTCACCACGCTGCACCTCGGTGGCAATGAGCTGTCTGAGCCCACCGCCACACTCCTGTCACAGGTGCTCGCCATCAACACCACACTCACCAGCATCAACCTGTCCTGCAACCACATCGGGCTGGTGAGCCACCTATTCTGGGCTTGTGAGGGTGGAAATGACCCCTTCCTTTGCACCCTTCTCCCAGGACGGTGGGAAGCAGCTCCTGGAAGGCATGTCAGACAACAAGACCCTCCTGGAATTTGACTTGCGCCTGTCAGATGTGGCCCAGGAAAGCGAGTACCTCATTGGCCAGGCCCTCTACGCAAACCGAGAAGCAGCCCGCCAGCGGGCCCTGAATCCCAGCCACTTCATGTCAACCATAACTGCCAATGGCCCTGAGAACTCTGTGGGATAAAATGACCTGACTTGGATCATGGCCCCAGCCCCATCCCTCATTTCATACCCCTGCCATGCCTGCTGCAGAGTATCACACTGGTTCAGAGGGAGCGGGGAGGGGGACTGTGAATAACCTTGGAGTGATCAAGGGTTGTATGGATGGAGACATGAGGCAGGGAAGGGAGCCTGGCATGGGGGAAGAAAGGGTATGCAGTAGGGACCCAGCCTTTGTGCCCAGGGAAAGGATATTACTGGACACCCACAAATGACCAACTTCTTTCAGGAACAGGGAAGTCAGAGAGGTGTCTGAGGGACTGTGCCTGCCAGATTCTCCCGTTGGGGCTGCCTGCCTCCCTGACTCCCCACCATTTTCTTCTCTACCAAACAGATCCTTGATCTTCAAACACACACACACACACACACACACACACACACACACACACACACACACCCTCTGGCTACAGCAGGGCTATGCCTGGCTCTCTCTGCCACCCTCATCCCTGTAGATGCATTTCCCTGTTGCTTGACTCTGCTTTAAGTGATCCAGTTCTACAGGCCACGCCATCCCCTAGTTCCCCAACTCCCAACCTGGGAAGGGGACAATGAGCTGACACCAGGGGCTCAGACCCAGTGGACTCCTCTGGGGAGGCAACTGTAGATGACAACTTCCAGGGAAGGATGACACAATCCCTGCCACCCACCCCAGAGAGCTTCCCTGGGAGGGAGGGAAAGAAGTGCCACACTGGGACAGGAAGTCAGTGAGTCATCCACGACTTTATTATCCACCAGTTTGATTTGTACAATCTTTGCGCTTAAATCCACGACAAAAAGGCCACAGTGTGATGCACCCAATTGACAGAGACCTGTCTTCTCCCCAGCCAGGCCCAGCCCACCCCACAAGCCCTTGTCCCCAGGACACATGGAGCCTTCCAGGTGCCCTACATGAGTCCCCCATCACTCTGTAGCTGTCCACCCTGGGGCCACACCTACAGGAATCACATCAGCCCCCAGGGCCACAAGAGACCTAGCTGACTGATTCAGGCTGAGCGCCATTGCCCATCCTCCTTGGGCTGATTCATTGGCCCAGAGCCTCCAGAACTGTGTCCCCAAAGGGCAGGTCATGGGCTACAACCCCAGTCCAGGAGTGCCTGCTCTCCAGGGACTCCTTCCGCTAAGCAGGCGCTGAGCAGAGCACCAAAGGGGGCTTGGGAGTGACTGCATGTGTGTGCCTGTCTAGGCAACCTAGAGTCTGTCTGTGCCTGACACCCTCTGACAGTTCCGGAGTGCAAACGTGTAGGTGTGAGGGTGTGTGTGTGTGTGTGTGTGTGTATAGCCACAGCTGCTAGCAGAAGTTCTAATTAGAGAAACAAGAACATTCAGTGTAAAGTTTAATTTTAGAGATTAATTAATTTTCTGGTTTTCATTTTCCCTGGCAATCAGTAAAGCTACCAAGAAAATAGACCAAAGAATTGGTTTCTCTCTAAGTCTGTGCATGTGT